TTAAAGCAGCAGAACTCTTTAAACTCTAGAAGCAACCACAAAATATGTTTTAAAGATGAGAGTGGAGAGCAGGCTCTGAGCCTGAGGCGCCTTGTTGAACCTCTGCCAATGTTTCAGAACTAGGGTTCAATCCTTACGATTTGGGACCATGCAAAGCCTGTTAAATCACCGGACGGGCAAAACGCAATTTCCTACGCATTTCTGTGCTGCTCCCCCACACCCCTGAGCTCGCATGGGAGGGTAGGTGAAAAAGTTAAGGTCCTGGAACCAAGTGGAGGAATGAGTCACGGGGATTATCAGTTCCACGAGCCACGGGGATTACAAGTGGCAGGGCGGGTGCCAACACCTTGCAAACCAAGGACAATGACCACACCCTTGGGACTACTATTCCCGGGGCCTACTAGGGCAAAGGCTATCGACAGTGTTGCACACTAAAGCGGGGCTCCTCCACGTGCAAGGAAGCCCTCCTAGTACTTTACATATGGGGAAACTAAGGCCCACGTCTGGTAGCGGCTGCCTTGGCAAAATGAGAACCCAAATCTGTGAGAAAGCCTCGAGTGCAGCCCCGGACCCCAGGGTCCCTCCTGCTACCTTGTTTGAGAACCTTCTTCCTGGCCTCCTTGTCAGTTACCAGGGGCGCTGGGGGCCGTTTGACATCTTCGGAGAAAGGATTCGGGGAGCTGCCAGAGAATAGTCCCAAGTAAACTTTGCAGAGGACGGCCAGCAGCAGCACAGCCAGGAGCAGCACCAGCGGAAGCCACATCACGCCGGCGTCGGGTCGGGTAAATGGGACAGCTCCGACTGCGCTCAGCCTCTAGGACTGTGGCTCCGCCCGGGCTAGTTCGCTCTCCAGTCAGGAGGCGGAGGCAGCTTTGAGCACTGATTAACCAGCCAGCCAGCGAAGAGCCAACTCTCAGGTGATGATTGACCCTCCCGGCTCTCCGTACTTCTTTTGGGTTTCCATTGCCTACTGGGAAATGTAGTTCTCGGGGCCAGGGGAGCCGGCACGGAAGCGGCTGTGCGCATGAGCAGATGAGGCCTAGCCGAGGCGGCGGGACCCCCAAGTTTGGAAAGCTCTTTTAACGGTGAGAACGCGTTAACACTTGCCAAGGGGAGTGTTAAATTGCTTTCCTCGTCTTACGCCTCCAGGCTATGCGAAAGTTCTGTCCAAAGGCTGCTCACAGCCCCTGTCTGACTGGTTGTCATGATGAATTGAGCTCTCTGTTACCTGCGCATCACAACCGGTGAGCGTCTGTCTCTGTGCCCCTCAAAGTGGTGGAATTGTTGCTCTTTTCTTCTCTGCTACAGATAGTAACTGTCCCTACTGAAGGCCCCAGGAGTGCTCCAGCCAGGTGTGGAAAGCTGGTCACGATTCTATGCTACTTGGTTCATTTTCTACACAGCAACAGAAGAGCCCTCCTGAGATTGCTATTACCATACCCGCCTGTCACCTTGCCAAGGCTGGCCAATGTGTGTTTTGTCATAGGCTGTCATGGAGGCCATGATGGAGGAAAAGGAAAGGGGAGGCAGATGTTGAGGCCCCAGAGGCCACAGTGAGAGCAGTTTAGTTCCTGGGGTGCCAGGACTAAGGGGGCATTGCCCTGTCCCCCGGATTACAGTGAGCCACATGTCAAGCCCAAGAGCCAGGAGGTATTCTTCCTCTCAGTGTTAATAATCAAAGCATCCTGACACCAGCAGCCAGTTTTTATGGCATCCTGGAGGGCTGACCTCATAGAGAGGCTACCCTCCTTCCTTAGTCACCCAAAGTTGTGAACTATGATTGTCAGTTGTGTGTGGGCCATCTGCCCACTTAGGATGCAATTTTTGATGTGACAGACATTCCGGATGTCCAATTCCCCTGTGATGAGGTATGAGCCTTGTCCAGCCCTTTTCCTGAGGGAAGCAATGTCAGATGAAAGACTTAGAATTGCCCAAACTGGCTAGCCAGCTGCCACATGCACAGTATTGCTGATAACTGAGAAAGGTTAGAACATCGTGTTGCATTTTGAATTTCTACCATTGTTGGAACCAGGTCTAGTATTATAAGCCCCTGACCCAGCCTGTGTGTGAGGCCTAAACAAAGCCTGAGCACTTCAGCTAAGACCACCCACCAAGGTGACACCTTTAGCCTCACGCCTTTGATAAGCTGGCCCAGGTCCCAGTAACTCCATTGTCAGAAACAGACCCCATCCCTTCTAGTGGTGCTGCTGCCTTTTGGACACAGAATCCAGCTCACAGTCCCCTGTGTGGTCCCCTTTTGGCCATCCTGTGGCTTGGGTAGTAAGAGGTAAGCATTTGGCTGAGGCAAGTTGTTCATTCAGAATAAATTCACAGCTGCTTAAATTTTGTCAACAGGCCGAGCGTGTTGGCTCATGCCTGTAATCCCAGCACTTTGGAAGGCCGAGGCAGGCGGATCACGAGGTCAGGAGTTCAAGACCAGCCTAACCAACATAGTGAAACCCCATCTCTACTAAAAATACAAAAATTAGCAGGGTGTGGTGGCGCACGCCTGTAATTCCAGCTACTCGGGAGACTGGGACAGGAGAATCGCTTGAACCCGGGAGGCGGAGGTTGCAGTGAGCCGAGATCGCACGGCTGCACTCCAGCCTGGGCAACAGGGCAAGACTCCAACTCAAAAAAAAAAAAAAATTGTCAACAGAGGCATAACTGAATGGTGAAACCAGTTTTCTTTTTCAATTTCTTTTTTTTCTTTTGTGCAGAGCTGAGGCTTCGAAGACCTCAGAGGACTTCTCTCAGCACTCACAGAAACCTCCTACACCCTCGGATGGCACAAAGGGACTGTTTTCTTACTCTTAGTCTGAGTGACTGCCAAGGAAGGCAAAGGTAGAGCAACTGGATCTCTGGCTCTCCACATAGCTTCTGATCTCAGACCTTACTAAAATGCTTTCTGGGCCCAAGGACAAAGCTCACATGAACAAATGATTTTGAGTCATGAATGAAAAATCTTGCTCTTTCCATAGTAAAGAAGAATTAAGAGATGGACAGGTAAGCATGCACTCTTATTTGGGAAAGGTGGTGCCTAGGAGATTGACCCTTGTCTGTTTTACAGGGTGAAAGATTGTCTGCTGGATATTCTCCATCATATGACAAGGACAAGAGTGTTCTGGCTTTCAGAGGAATCCCTGTATGTATCACCCACAACTTGGTACCTTCTGCATCCTCAAGCTAAAGGTCAGCTGCCTCTACAGATCTCAGAGTTGAAGAACCATGGCATTCTCCAGGCTCTGACCACAGAAGCTTATGAATGGGAGCCACGTGGTAAGGTTCCCTTCAGGGCCCTTGGAGTCTGGTCAGAGGGTCTCCTTTTCTCCTACTATTGCAGTTGTGAGTACAGAGGTGGTCAGAGCCCAAGAAGAATGGGAAGCTGTGGACACCATCCAGCCAGAGACAGGTAACTGTACGAATGCTGCTGTCTCCCCATAGTAAATCCTGGCATGTCTTCCGTTTTGCCACAGGGAGCCAAGCTAGCTCAGAGCAGCCTGGGCAGCTAATCTCCTTCAGTGAGGCCCTGCAGCACTTCCAGACTGTGGACCTTTCCCCCTTCAAGGTATGAGGGTAGCAGGGTTTGGAGTCTCAAGCATTCTGCCCATTGCCTGCAACTTCTTCCCCAGAAAAGAATCCAGCCAACTATTCGAAGGACTGGGCTCGCCGCCCTCCGACACTACCTCTTCGGGCCTCCAAAGCTCCACCAGCGCCTTCGGGAAGAAAGGGACTTGGTCCTGACCATTGCTCAGTGTGAGTGCAATGCGAGCCCACAGGGCAGTTGCCTGGCAGAGAGTGTGGGTGTGTTTTGGGGCAGGTGGCCTGGATAGCCAAGACCCAGTGCATGGCCGAGTCCTCCAGACCATCTATAAGAAGCTGACCGGCTCCAAGTTTGACTGTGCCCTTCATGGAAACCACTGGGAGGACCTGGGCTTTCAGGGTAAGAGGGAGGAGTAGCTCATCTTCTTTTTCCACACCCTGTTTCCTCACGGTCTCTGTTACAGGAGCGAATCCAGCCACAGACCTGAGAGGCGCAGGCTTCCTTGCCCTCCTGCATCTGCTCTACCTGGTGATGGACTCAAAGACCTTGCCGATGGCGCAGGAGATTTTCCGCCTGTCTCGTCACCACATCCAGGTGAGACTTTGGTGGGAAGCCAGAGGAAAGGAGTTGCTGCTGACTGGGTGCCCCTCCATTCCAGCAATTCCCTTTCTGTTTGATGTCCGTGAACATCACCCACATTGCCATCCAGGCCTTGAGAGAGGAGTGTCTCTCCAGGTGAGTCCCCAAACACCAGCTGGTTAGAGTGAGCTGAGCAGGTCACCTTGCCTTTTTCCTGCAGAGAGTGTAATCGGCAGCAGAAGGTCATCCCCGTGGTGAACAGCTTCTATGCCGCCACATTCCTCCACCTCGCACATGTCTGGAGGACACAGCGGAAGACCATCTCAGACTCGGGCTTTGTCCTCAAAGGTGTGCTCTTTCTTCTGGGGAGGCCTAGGCTGAGCCTTCTGCTCCCCAATTCTCTCTGTTGCAGAGTTGGAAGTATTGGCCAAGAAGAGCCCACGGCGGCTGCTCAAGACCCTGGAGCTGTACTTGGCCAGGGTGTCAAAGGGACAGGCCTCCTTGTTGGGAGCACAGAAGTGCTATGGGCCAGAAGCCCCTCCCTTCAAGGATCTCACCTTCACAGGTGAGAGTGACCTGCAGTCTCACTCATCCGAAGGCGTATGGCTGATCTGACCTCCGAGATGAATGGAGGCTTAAAGGCTGAGCTGCAGGGGCTTTCAGGGGGTCAGTGGAGCCATGTCAGGAGCCTGGCCAGGCCGCACCCCTTGCTGTCTCAGCAGATGGGATATAGGAAGCTCCTGGGCTTAGCTGTGGGAAGCCAAGTACCCTCACCGGCATGGGACATGAGGGGCAGCTAGACTTCACCCCCTTCCCGCAGACCTGCCTCCAGAGCAAGGAGAATTCTGCCTTAATCTGTTGGGCTCCAGTCTCCGGGTTGAATTCCAGTGTATCCCACTGGGAGTGAATGGATCATGAGGTGGGATGGCCCCATCTGGATGTTCTGCAGATCCCCACATGGGAGGAGATTCCCAAGTAGAGGCAGCCAGAATTCTGACTCCCTGGCAGCAGCAGGGCTTTCAGGCACCAGTGTCTGTGTTGTTAGAACTCAGAGGAAGAGGCAGGGGCAGCAGCCGACAGGGGGCAGCATGACCCAAGCAAGGGGCCTGAGGCCTCAGTGGGGGTAGGGCAAGGAGGTACCTCACAGGTGGGTGTGAGGCCCCCTCTGGAGTTTCTGGCCATTCACTTACCCACTCTCTTCTCCCCCTGACCCCCGCTCCATTGTTTATGATGGAAAAACGGACATTTGGCTAGGTGTCTCTCACGGCTGCTCCATCCTAGCCCCCACAAGCTGGGGCTTCCTCCTGTAGATGCTGTGCATGCCCCATGATGAGTTTCTGGCCTAATTGAGGGAAGGAGGAAATTCATACCAGCAGTTTTCAAATAAAAGAATTGTTCTAATTAAGCGTCTCAGGTGTTTTTTTCCAAGACAA